TCAATTGCATAAGGAGATAAGGGGCATTTGGCTAAAATAAAATTCAGTGTGCCCCACCCTCTCCACATGTAATTTGCTCTAAAAAGGCATGAATGACTAAATTAGCCCTTCTATTCTCCAGCGCAGCTCCTGAGCCCAGCGGTGGGTGCAGGTGCTTAGAGCCTGGCTCTGCTCTTCTGCCGCCAGAAGGCGAAGGGCACCCAACCCAGGATTCTCCTCTCCTTTTTTATTAATAGAAGAGTGCTCAGGCTCAGTGCATGAGAGCAGCGCTCTCTGACTTTGCACTTATCAGAGTAACCTAGGGGGCTTGTTTAAAAATACACATTCCCTGGCTGAGCTCCCAGAAATTGGACTTCAGTGGTTTAGCGGGAGTGTGCATAGGCCAGGTGATTCTGAGGACCAACAGGGGTTAGGAATTGCCCCGTTAATTCTGGCCAAGGGAGAGATCAGACCATCCAGCATTGTCCGCAGCAGAGTTTTTCCCCCTCTTTTGCAATGAATATTTGATGCTCAGAGGGATGAGCCCCAGGATGAGGCACACATCCAAGAAAAATCCATGCCTCTCCATCTTTTCCCCAGGATTGCCCTAAGGCGAGCCGCTCTTTGTGATTCCTTCACTTTCCCCGGTTCATAGAACAGGCCTCTTCTTAGTCTGTTTTGTTGTCTCTTATCTGTTCAACAAACACCCACTGCGCAGGACCATCCTCCGGTGAGCCGTCGAGTGGGGCCGTTTGGGAGCCCTTCTTCGTGGGTGAGCACTGAAGGAACCCGGGTCCCATAAGCCCGTGCTTCTATGGGGGCTGCCCCCTCTCCCATCGCAGGGTAACTGGCACCAGGCTGTTAAGCTGTGGATGGGCAACCGCACAGTGCATTGGATGTGAGTATTTCAGTACGTGGAGCTGGCCAGTGGAGCCGGCCGAGGTCAGGCAGAGCGTACAGCAGCGCGCGTGTCCGTGGGGAGGGAGGGTCCTCCCGCCTCCCCGCCTCCCCGCCAGGCCAGTCCTGTTGCGCCTCCTCCTGCCCCACTCTGACTTTCCAGCGCCCAGGCCGGGGCGCCGCCAGGGCGTCTCTGAGGGTCGCGCCCCGATACCTTCCTCCACCCCACGGCTTCTTCCCCCCAAGGGCGGGGCTGGGGGCCCAGGAGCACCACAGCCCCCATGGGCCCGGGAAATGGCAGCTTCGTCATGGCCCAGCCCGCCACGCTCACCTTTTCCCACCACCTGGAGGATCCACTCTCCGTCCGTCCTTCCCGACCTCAGGCTGCAGAGGAAACCTGGGGGCGGGGGTCGAGGAAGCCGAGCCCCGAGGCTCCCAGCGCCGCCCCAGGAGGAATCTTGCGGGCCACTAGAAGCTGTGCGCGCGGCCGGGCTCGGCCCCCACAACGGCCCGAGCGGCCGGGCCTGCCGCGAGCCTCCGCGTCCAGGTGGGGTCTCCGCGCCCCCATTCCACCCCTCCCCGCCATCGGCGCTCCCCGCAACTGCGGGGTTTCCACCCGCCCCGGCGCTCGCGCCCACTCACGGTCTCCCTCGCCCCCCCGGGAGATGCTCCCGGCGTTCTATCCCGCCCCGCCCTGGCGCGCCCCGCAAACGATGTGACCCCGGCCCCCTGCGGTCTCCCCTCCTCCGGACGCTGCCCCTGCCCCACCTGTGGCGCTCCCGTCATCTCTAGAGCCCCCAACCAGAGTCCTCCAGCCCACCCGCGAGGCTCGCGCACCTGCGATGCGGCCCCACTAGCAGGGACCCGCCCACCTGTGGCGCTACCCCTGCCTCTGCCGCCTCCCGCACCGCTAGCGCGGCCCCCACCTACGACGACCCCCGCGTAGATGCTCCTGCCCA